CCGTCCCGCCGCCCGCGGCCCGGCGACTGCGCCCCCGCAGCTGGGCCCGCCCCCGCCCGCCAGGCGCCACCCCAGGCCCGGCCCCCGCGGGAGAGGAGGGGCGACGGCCCACCCCGGGACAGGTGGTGGGGACGCCCAGCACCACGGACGCAGCTGGACGGTCGGGCGTCCCAGGCGTTGACCCTCCTGCCATCGCTACCCCGTTCCGCCCAGCGAGGCGGGGTGCGGGGCACCCGTGCAAGGCGAGGGAGGCTGGGGAGCTGCCTGTTCTGGGGGCCCGTCCCTCACGGAGCCCACCCACGCGGGACGCCCGTTCCCAGGGGGCCGGATCGGCCAGGACTTTGTCCCCGTGGGCTCAATTAGGACCCCGATCTTCGGTGGAGCCCAGTGAGGACCCCTACGCCATGGTGGGACCCCATGAATCAGAACCCCTGTTCCCCGTGGAGATAGGTTAGGACCTCGGTCCTCTGTGGAGCCCCGTCAAGACTTTTCTGCCCCATAGGGTCCGTTCGATCAGGAACCCCGTCTCCGGTGGGGCTCTGCAAATCAGGACGTCTTGTGGGGGGCAGCTCAGTGGGAACCCCCGTTCCCCATGGGGCCCAGGAGGATCTCATTTTAGAGCCCAGTTGGTTGGGGCACCCGTTTCTAGGGACCCCACTGCGTCAGGACCCCGCACCCTGTGCAGCTCAGGAGTCAAAGGATTCCTTTTGTCCAGAAGCCCAATTTGGGACCCCAGAAAGTGAGTAGGAATTGCTGCCCAGCTAACCCTACGGCATCGAGACCTCACGCATGCGCGGCACGCTTCGAACGCGTGACCCAATCCCGCCCCCAGGAGACCCCGCTCCTCCCATTCTGGCTCTCGGGGCCTCCCCAGCGAGGTGGGGCGCTCGCGCTCCCCTAAGGGGGTCTGGCCTGCAGAGGGCGGGACCCTCCCAGCCTTGACCTTCGATTGGCCCAGCCCTCGCCACTGTTGCTTTAGGATTGGTCGGCTTGTGCTCCTCTCCCCTCCCTCCCTGGGGCTTCCGCTTCCGGTTCTGACGGACGCTTCGGCCGTAACGATGATCGGAGACATCCTGCTGTTCGGGTAATTAGGGGGACCAGAGGCTGGGAAGAGAGCGCCCCTAGTAACTGTAATTCTCCCTCTGCAGGACGTTGCTGATGAATGCCGGGGCGGTGCTGAACTTTAAGCTGTGAGTAGGTCGCGGCCGGACTGCGGCTCCATTGAAAGTGGACACTGTCTGCTCCTCTTTGTAGGAAAAAGAAGGACACGCAGGGCTTTGGGGAGGAGTCCAGGGAGCCCAGCACAGGTAAGGTCTAATTGGATCCTGGAATTGCATGGTGTGCCATAAAAGTGCTTTCTGATTCTTCCAGGTGACAACATCCGGGAATTCTTGCTGAGCCTCAGATACTTTCGAATCTTCATCGCCCTGTGGAACATCTTCATGATGTTCTGCATGATTGTGTGAGTCCAGCCTGCCCTTTCCTTTCACTGTCTTTTAAATTCTGGCTTTTCATTTTCTCATTAGGCTGAGAAAACTCAAGCAGATTGCCTTTCCATCTAGCACTGGGGCCATAACTCTGATACTACTGTTAACGAATTGTGAGATTTGCTGTAAATGGATTTAGGAAAAGACACGACGGGAGAATCTGGTGTTCTTGGCCTCTGTGGGTCCATCCCTGTATGCTTCCCCCAGAAAGAGAGAGGACAAAAAGTTGTCTGTCCTGAGTGATTGAGACTCCGAATGTGGGGTTGCTGTCCAGTCTGCGTGCCACCCCAGTGGCTGTTTGCGAAGATGCTTCCAGGACATAGGAGATCTGGGGAGGATGGCATTTCACCCTCATCACAAGGACCGTGATGTATTCCCAGGAAGACTGTTGCCAAGGTATCCTACCTGGCAGAGAGGATCTGAGAGCATCACAGACATTTCTGCCCTCTGACTTCTCCAGGCTGTTCGGCTCTTGAATCCCAGCGATGAAACCAGGAACTCACTTTCCCGGGATGCCGAGTCTCCATTCCTCCATTCCTGATGACTTCAAGAATGTTTTTGACCAGAAAACCGACAACCTTCCCAGAAAGTCCAAGCTCGTGGTGGGTGGAAAAGTGTTCGCCGAGGTGTGCATCCTGTTAACAAACTGCTTTCACATCCCAACAGGGTCTGCTTGGCCACTCAGTGCAGCTGCGATTAACCCTAAAGGCTTTAAGGAACGGGCCACCTGTAACAGAGACACCAGCCTTCCTGTATAGACACTAAATTGTTAGCAAGAGTGTTGAGCTAGTTCCTGGTGAAGTGTTTCCACAGAAGACATGTGGAGCAGTTGTGGGGATATTAAGGGAAACTTTCCTCTGCCTTGACCCCTTTGTTAAATAAAATGACTTTGGGAGCCATTCATTGTACAGTTGCAGGAATGAGAGTGATTTTATGATGTGGTACATTGGGACCATGTTCTAAAACCTTGGGTTTCTGAGTCTGCTTTTTGAGTAGGTGATTTTGAGGTTGAAAAACCAGGGGCCTTCATCTAGGAAATACAGCATTTTCCAGAAGCTTCTTTGAAAGGGAATCCTGGTTTTGTTGCCAAAATGAAACGCCCGGGGTTGGCGCTGAATCCCACAACTGTGTGATTTGCTTGTTGAGTTTTTTGTTGTCTGGTTTTTTTGTTTGTTTGTTTATACCAATAAGAATGAGCCTGAATGTTGGTGGTTTTTGAAATCCTGACTTGGAGGTAAACCTGGAGGAAGGAAAAAAAGTAAATATGCAGGCTTTTAGGACTGAGTAGCCTTGAAAATAAACCTCATTTCTAAAAAGGACCTTTTGTTTATACTTTTTTTTTTTTTTTAAC